TTATTGCCTTGCTGGGCAGAACTGCAGCTGGGGCCTGCCCTGTCCCATCCCCATCCCCCCGAAAGCAAAGATTTCCAATTACTGTTCTGTAGAAAATGTCAAAAGCATTATTCAACTATTCATTATCCCAGGTTTTGCAATTTTTCATATGTTTTTACTCTTATCTGCCAGCACTTGAAAAAGACCAGCTTTTTCCTCTTAAGAGAGCTTAATTTGCAGAGCTGTGCAGTCTTCCTATTATGTTCTTATCATCCTCTCCCTTTGGTAGGCAGAATGACAAGGATGACAAAAAAAGAACCAAAAATATTTGAAGGCCTTCCTGAAAATCCACCGGAATGAAGGATCCCAAAAGCCTGAGGCTCGGTTCCTCGAGTGACCTGGACGGGAGCCAAGGGCGGCTGGCATTAGCTCTCACAGTCCACTCGGCAGGAGCTCGTGGCTAGTGCTCATGGGACCAAAACCACCACCCCAGGGCCATGGGATTCCCCCCCAGGGGCTTAACTGGGGGATTAAGCAGCTCTGAGGTGCCAAGAGGTCCCCTCTCCCCGAAATCCTCGTACCAGTGCTAAATTACCTTTGGTATCCCAAGGACCAGAGGCTAAGGGTAGCTTGGGGTGAGTGGTTAGCTCTTCCCCCATCTCCTGTGGCCCCTCCGCCCCATTCTTTGATAAGGTAACTGACATTTTTCTCTTTGCTGTGTAAAGTGCTATGCAGAGGCAACTTCACGTCCCCTAGCTCGCTCTGTTCCACCTAGATGGCGCCCTAAGCCCCGCCTGTATGGAGATTCGGAGCAGCCATCTCCCTGGATGCCTTCCTCCCACGATCCCCAGGTTTCTGAAGCGGGCGCACCAGGACTCCTGGCTCACCCAGAGAGACGCCTTGCCCGCGGCGGGGCTCGCTCGGGGAAATCCCCGCCCACCTTGTTATTCCTGCAGGGGAATCCCCGCCCCCCGTCCCTGTCACTCGGGGAAGGGAGTTCCCGCCCCTCGAATCAACCAGGGGGAGGGAATCCCCGCCCATCCTGGAGGCTCGGCGGATCCCCTGCGCAGCGAGGCGAGGAGCGGACCCCAGCGCCGGTGCGTGCCGGCCCCGGGCAGCGGGACGCGGCGGGGCGGCGGCTGCAGGCAGCCGAGGAGCCGCAGGCCGAACCCAAGGCACCGGGATTGCGCCTCCCGCGGCTGCCGGCGAACCGCGGCTCTGCAGCTCGGGGCAGGCGCGGCGGCGGCACCGGTGGTGGCCGCGGTGGCGGCAGCTGCGCGGGGACCCGCCGGGCGGCGCCTGGGTCTGGACGCGCGAGGAAGCCGCGGGAGCCTCGGCCAAGCCGCGAGCAGGTGAAGCGACCGTCCCGCTGCAGCCGGGACGCGAGCTTTTTGTGTTTTCCTCTTCCTCTCCCAGGTGTGAATGAGCCCAGGGAAGGACACACGGCCACTGCTGGAGGGATCCTCCATTCCTGTGTCATTTGCATGGGTCCTGCTGTGAAATGAACCTGGCAGGGACTTGTTAGACACTTCCTTCCTTCCCTCATTGAGCACTCCAGTGCCATTGTTCCACAGTTGTTCTAATTGGGTCCTAGCTTCCTCCTGCCAAGGCAAACAGCATAGTCTCGAGTAGGTGTCCCTAGGCTCATCTGCCAGCCTGAACATGAACACAGGCAAAGCTGATGATGGCCAGGGACCCCAGGGGACGTGGGGCCCTGTGGGGTCTGGCCCCCAGGAGCAAGACCTCTGATGATGCTGGTGTCTGGGAGTGAGCACCATGCCCATCACCCAGGACAATGCCGTGCTGCACCTGCCCCTCCTCTACCAGTGGCTGCAGAACAGCCTGCAGGAAGGTGGGGATGGGCCGGAGCAGCGGCTCTGCCAGGCGGCCATCCAGAAGCTGCAGGAGTACATCCAGCTGAACTTTGCTGTGGATGAGAGTACGGTCCCACCTGATCACAGCCCCCCCGAAATGGAGATCTGTACTGTGTACCTCACCAAGGAGCTGGGGGACACAGAGACTGTGGGCCTGAGTTTTGGGAACATCCCTGTTTTCGGGGACTATGGTGAAAAGCGCAGGGGGGGCAAGAAGAGGAAAACCCACCAGGGTCCTGTGCTGGATGTGGGCTGCATCTGGGTGACAGAGCTGAGGAAGAACAGCCCAGCAGGGAAGAGTGGGAAGGTCCGACTGCGGGATGAGATCCTCTCACTGAATGGGCAGCTGATGGTTGGAGTTGATGTCAGTGGGGCCAGGTAAGTAGGGGGAATGCCTGCTGGCACAGGGGGGTTCTAACTGGCACCTCTCTGTCTGTTGCAGTTACCTGGCTGAGCAGTGCTGGAATGGCGGCTTTATCTACCTGATCATGCTGCGTCGCTTTAAGCACAAAGCCCACTCCACTTATAATGGCAACAGTAGCAACAGCTCTGAACCAGGAGAAACACCTACCTTGGAGCTGGGTGACCGAACTGCGAAAAAGGGGAAACGAACCAGAAAGTTTGGGGTCATCTCCAGGCCTCCTGCCAACAAGGCCCCTGAAGAATCCAAGGGCAGCGCTGGCTGTGAGGTGTCCAGTGACCCCAGCACTGAGCTGGAGAACGGCCCTGACCCTGAACTTGGAAACGGCCATGTCTTTCAGCTAGAAAATGGCCCAGATTCTCTCAAGGAGGTGGCTGGACCCCATCTAGAGAGGTCAGAAGTGGACAGAGGGACAGAGCATAGAATTCCAAAGACAGATGCTCCTCTGACCACAAGCAATGACAAACGCCGCTTCTCAAAAGGTGGGAAGACGGACTTCCAATCGAGTGACTGCCTGGCACGGGTAAGGTTTGGTTTGATTATGGAACCAGAATTTCCTTCATGGTGTGCTCACTTTTTCTTCCAAGGAGGAAGTTGGCCGAATATGGAAGATGGAGCTGCTCAAAGAATCGGATGGGCTGGGAATTCAGGTTAGTGGAGGCCGAGGATCAAAGCGCTCACCTCACGCTATCGTTGTCACTCAAGTGAAGGAAGGAGGTGCCGCTCACAGGTGACTAGATAACTCTCCCCTCTCCCCCATCCAAGGGATCTTTTTCCCATCTCCCTTTCCTCAGGGATGGCAGGCTGTCCTTAGGAGATGAGCTGCTGGTAATCAATGGTCATTTACTGGTCGGGCTCTCCCACGAGGAAGCAGTGGCCATTCTTCGCTCCGCCACGGGAATGGTGCAGCTTGTGGTGGCCAGCAAGGTAGGTCGTGTTTGTTTTTTGGTACTCGTAATTCATGGATGGGCCTTTAATTGTGTCCCCATAGGAAAACTCCGCAGAGGACCTCCTCAGGTTAACATCTAAGAGCTTGCCAGATCTGACCAGCTCGGTAGAAGATGTGTCCTCCTGGACTGATAACGAAGACCAGGAGGCAGACGGGGAAGAGGACGAAGGAACCAGCTCTTCTGTCCAGAGAGCAGTAAGTGGCTCTGTGCTCCTGGCTTTCTGTTGCTCCCATCAGCTCTGTGCTTTCTGCATTTCAGATGCCTGGGACAGATGAACCCCAAGATGTGTGCGGTGCTGAGGAATCCAAGGGGAACTTGGAAAGTCCCAAACAGGGCAGCAATAAAATCAAGCTCAAGAGTCGCCTTTCAGGTAGGTGGGGGCTCTACCTGATGCAGCCTGTCTCAAACTATGTTTTCTCCTCTGTTTTCTCAAGGGGGTGTACACCGCCTTGAGTCAGTTGAAGAATATAACGAGCTGATGGTGCGGAATGGGGACCCCCGGATCCGGATGTTGGAGGTCTCCCGAGATGGCCGGAAACACTCCCTCCCGCAGCTGCTGGACTCTTCCAGTGCCTCACAGGTCCGACCAGGGCTGTGGATCTTTTCAAAGACAATCTCTGACCTTGCCGTGTGCTGACTTTTAGGAATACCACATTGTGAAGAAGTCTACCCGCTCCTTAAGCACGACTCAGGTGGAATCTCCTTGGAGGCTCATTCGGCCATCCGTCATCTCGATCATTGGGTTGTACAAAGAAAAAGGCAAGGTGAGCTCTTTTCTGCAGACTGTTCTGCCTTCTCAACCTGGACTCTCATCTGCTTCGGATCTAGGGCCTTGGCTTTAGTATTGCTGGAGGTCGAGACTGCATTCGTGGACAGATGGGGATTTTTGTCAAGACCATCTTCCCAAATGGATCAGCTGCAGAGGACGGAAGACTTAAAGAAGGTAGGGGAAAGCCTCTTGTATCCTCAGTGACAATGTTAATGTAATTCTCACATTTGATCACTAGGGGATGAAATCCTAGATGTAAATGGAATACCAATAAAGGGCTTGACATTTCAAGAAGCCATTCATACCTTTAAGGTAACAACATTCTTATTGATCTCCTTTATCCTTTTCAGCCCACCTTTCCTCACTGTTTTCTCAGCAAATCCGGAGTGGATTATTTGTTTTAACGGTACGCACAAAGTTGGTGAGCCCCAGCCTCACACCCTGCTCGACACCCACACACATGAGCAGATCCGCCTCCCCGAACTTCAATACCAGTGGGGGAGCCTCAGCGGGAGGTTCCGATGAAGGCAGTTCTTCATCCCTGGGTCGGAAGACCCCTGGGCCCAAGGACAGGATCGTCATGGAAGTAACACTCAACAAAGGTGATAGCAGCTATTCCTTACCTTTGTCTCATTTTTTATTTTCTTTGAATGGTGCCTCTCACAGAGCCAAGAGTTGGATTAGGCATTGGTGCCTGCTGCTTGGCTCTGGAAAACAGTCCTCCTGGCATCTACATTCACAGCCTTGCTCCAGGATCAGTGGCCAAGATGGAGAGCAACCTGAGGTTTGTTGTTTGCCTGATAGTGTAAGGTTCTGACACAGAGTGTGGATTCTGTTGCCCTCCCTAGCCGCGGGGATCAAATCCTGGAAGTGAACTCCGTCAACGTCCGCCATGCTGCTTTAAGCAAAGTCCACGCCATCTTGAGTAAATGCCCTCCAGGACCCGTTCGCCTTGTCATCGGCCGGCACCCTAATCCAAAGGTGAGGTGGTCCACCCTCTTCTGAACGTGGGACCATCTAATCTTTGCTTTCTGCTGAAAATCAGGTTTCCGAGCAGGAAATGGATGAAGTCATAGCACGCAGCACTTATCAGGAGAGCAAAGAGGCCAATTCCTCTCCTGGCTTAGGTACTGTAATCTCACATTTTCATTCAACATTCTTTGACAATATGGTGAATTTTCCCTCCAACAGGTACCCCCTTGAAGAGTCCCTCTCTTGCAAAAAAGGTGAGTCAAGGTGAACTGCTACCTGCCTCCCTTCTTAGTTATCGGATGTTTTCTTCTTCAACAGGACTCCCTTATTTCTGAATCTGAACTCTCCCAGTACTTTGCCCACGATGTCCCTGGCCCCTTGTCAGACTTCATGGTGGCCGGTTCTGAGGACGAGGATCACCCGGGAAGTGGCTGCAGCACGTCGGAGGAGGGCAGCCTGCCTCCCAGCACCTCCAGTAAGCAGGGGTGCCCCAGAGGGCCTGGGCTCTCACTTGACTTTTCTGTCCCCACCTCCACCAGCTCACAAGGAGCCTGGAAAACCCAGAGCCAACAGCCTCGTGACTCTTGGGAGCCATCGGGCTTCTGGGCTCTTCCACAAGCAGGTGACAGTTGCCAGACAAGCCAGTCTCCCCGGAAGCCCACAGGCCCTCCGAAACCCTCTCCTCCGCCAGAGGAAGGTAGGCTGCTACGATGCCAACGATGCCAGTGATGAGGAAGAGTTTGACAGAGAAGGGGACTGCATTTCACTCCCAGGGGCCCTCCCGGGTCCCATCAGGCCTCTGTCAGAGGATGACCCGAGGCGTGTCTCAATTTCCTCTTCCAAGGGCATGGACGTCCACAACCAAGAGGAACGACCCCGGAAAACACTGGTGAGCAAGGCCATCTCGGCACCTCTTCTTGGTAGCTCAGTGGACTTAGAGGAGAGTATCCCAGAGGGCATGGTGGATGCTGCGTCCTATGCAGCCAACCTCACGGACTCTGCAGAGGCCCCCAAGGGGAGCCCTGGAAGCTGGTGGAAGAAGGAACTGTCAGGATCAAGTAGCGCACCCAAATTGGAATACACAGTCCGTACAGACACCCAGAGTCCGACGAACACTGGGAGCCCCAGTTCCCCCCAGCAGAAAAGTGAAGGCCTGGGCTCCAGGCACAGACCAGTGGCCAGGGTAAGCCCCCACTGCAAGAGATCCGAGGCTGAGGCCAAGCCCAGTGGCTCACAGACAGTGAACCTGACTGGCAGAGCCAATGATCCATGCGATCTGGACTCGAGAGTCCAGGCCACTTCTGTCAAAGTGACTGTCGCTGGCTTTCAGCCAGGTGGAGCTGTGGAGAAGGTAACTGACTTTCTCTTAGTTACTTGGAATGGTTTCAAGTGGCTTGTGGTTGTCATTGTGCCAGGAATCTCTGGGAAAGCTGACCACTGGAGATGCTTGTGTCTCTACCAGCTGTGAACTAGCCAGTGCTCTGTCCCATCTGGATGCCAGCCACCTCACAGAGAACCTGCCCAAAGCTGCATCAGAGCTGGGGCAACAACCCATGACTGGTAAGATTATTTTCCCATTTGTTAATCTTAAAGTATGTACCTTCTGTTTACGTTCCCCACGTAGAACTGGACAGCTCCTCAGACCTCATCTCTTCCCCAGGGAAGAAGGGGGCCGCTCATCCTGACCCCAGCAAGACCTCTGTAGACACAGGGCAAGTCAGTCGGCCAGAGAATCCCAGCCAGCCTGCATCGCCCAGGGTCACCAAGTGCAAGGCCAGGTCTCCAGTCAGGCTCCCCCATGAGGGCAGCCCCTCCCCGGGGGAGAAAGCAGCGGCTCCCCCTGACTACAGCAAGACTCGATCAGCATCGGAAACCAGCACACCCCACAATACCAGGAGGGTGGCTGCCCTCAGGGGAGCGGGACCTGGAGCAGAGGGAATGACACCAGCTGGTGCTGTCCTGCCAGGAGACCCCCTCACATCCCAGGAGCAGAGACAGGGAGCTCCAGGTAACCACAGTAAGGCTCTGGAAATGACAGGAATCCATGCACCTGAAAGCTCCCAGGAGCCTTCCCTGCTGGAGGGAGCAGATTCTGTGTCCTCAAGGGCACCGCAGGCCAGCCTCTCCATGCTGCCATCCACTGACAACACCAAAGAAGCATGTGGCCATGTCTCGGGGCACTGCTGCCCAGGGGGGAGTAGAGAGAGCCCTGTGACGGACATTGACAGCTTCATCAAGGAGCTGGATGCTTCTGCAGCAAGGTCTCCGTCTTCCCAGACGGGGGACAGTGGCTCTCAGGAGGGCAGTGCTCAGGGCCACCCACCAGCCGGGGCTGGAGGTGGGAGCTCCTGCCGTGCCGAACCAGTCCCGGGGGGCCAGACCTCCTCCCCGAGGAGGGCCTGGGCTGCTGGTGCCCCCGCCTACCCACAATGGGCCTCCCAGCCTTCGGTTTTAGATTCAATTAATCCCGACAAACATTTTACTGTGAACAAAAACTTTCTGAGCAACTACTCTAGAAATTTTAGCAGTTTTCATGAAGACAGCACCTCCCTATCAGGCCTGGGTGACAGCACGGAGCCGTCTCTGTCATCCATGTATGGCGATGCTGAGGATTCTTCTTCTGACCCTGAGTCACTCACTGAAGCCCCACGAGCTTCTGCCAGGGACGGCTGGTCCCCTCCTCGTTCCCGTGTGTCTTTGCACAAGGAAGATCCTTCGGAGTCAGAAGAGGAACAGATTGAGATTTGTTCCACACGTGGCTGCCCCAATCCACCCTCGAGTCCTGCTCATCTTCCCACCCAGGCTGCCATCTGTCCTGCCTCAGCCAAAGTTCTGTCATTAAAATACAGCACTCCGAGAGAGTCGGTGGCCAGTCCCCGTGAGAAGGCCGCCTGCTTGCCAGGCTCATACACTTCAGGCCCAGACTCTTCCCAGCCATCATCACTCTTGGAGATGAGCTCTCAGGAGCATGAAACTCATGCGGACATAAGCACTTCACAGAACCACAGGCCCTCGTGTGCAGAAGAAACCACAGAAGTCACCAGCGCTAGCTCAGCCATGGAAAACAGTCCGCTGTCTAAAGTAGCCAGGCATTTTCACAGTCCGCCCATCATTCTCAGCTCCCCCAACATGGTAAATGGCTTGGAACATGACCTGCTAGATGACGAAACCCTGAATCAATACGAAACAAGCATTAATGCAGCTGCCAGTCTGTCCTCCTTCAGTGTGGATGTCCCTAAGAATGGAGAATCTGTTTTGGAAAACCTCCACATCTCTGAAAGTCAAGACCTGGATGACTTGCTACAGAAACCAAAAATGATCGCTAGGAGGCCCATCATGGCCTGGTTTAAAGAAATAAATAAACATAACCAAGGCACACATTTGAGGAGCAAAACCGAGAAGGAACAACCTCTAATGCCTGCCAGAAGTCCCGACTCCAAGATTCAGATGGTGAGTTCAAGCCAAAAAAAGGGCGTTACTGTGCCTCATAGCCCTCCTCAGCCGAAAACAAACCTGGAAAATAAGGACCTGTCTAAGAAGAGTCCGGCAGAAATGCTTCTGACTAATGGTCAGAAGGCAAAGTGTGGTCCGAAGCTGAAGAGGCTCAGCCTCAAGGGCAAGGCCAAAGTCAACTCTGAGGCCCCTGCTGCGAATGCTGTGAAGGCTGGGGGGACGGACCACAGGAAACCCTTGATCTCACCCCAGACCTCCCACAAAACACTTTCTAAGGCAGTGTCACAGCGGCTCCATGTAGCCGACCACGAGGACCCTGACAGAAACACCACAGCTGCCCCCAGGTCCCCCCAGTGTGTGCTGGAAAGCAAGCCACCTCTTGCCACCTCTGGGCCACTGAAACCCTCAGTGTCTGACACGAGCATCAGGACATTTGTCTCGCCCCTGACCTCTCCCAAGCCTGTTCCTGAGCAAGGCATGTGGAGCAGGTTCCACATGGCTGTCCTCTCTGAACCCGACAGAGGTTGCCCAACCACCCCTAAATCTCCTAAGTGTAGAGCAGAGGGCAGGGCGCCCCGTGCTGACTCCGGGCCGGTGAGTCCGGCAGCGTCTAGGAACGGCATGTCCGTGGCAGGGAACAGACAGAGTGAGCCGCGCCTGGCCAGCCATGTGGCAGCAGACACAGCCCAACCCAGGCCGACTGGCGAAAAAGGAGGCAACATAATGGCCAGCGATCGCCTCGAAAGAACAAACCAGCTGAAAATCGTGGAGATTTCTGCTGAAGCAGTGTCAGAGACTGTATGTGGTAACAAGCCAGCTGAAAGCGACAGACGGGGAGGGTGCTTGGCCCAGGGCAACTGTCAGGAGAAGAGTGAAATCAGGCTCTATCGCCAGGTCGCAGAATCATCCACAAGTCATCCATCCTCACTCCCATCTCATGCCTCCCAGGCAGAGCAGGAAATGTCACGATCATTCAGCATGGCAAAACTGGCGTCCTCCTCCTCCTCCCTTCAAACAGCCATTAGAAAGGCAGAATACTCCCAGGGAAAATCAAGCCTGATGTCAGACTCCCGAGGGGTGCCCAGAAACAGCATTCCAGGGGGCCCCTCGGGGGAGGACCATCTCTACTTCACCCCAAGGCCAGCGACCAGGACCTACTCCATGCCAGCCCAGTTCTCAAGCCATTTTGGACGGGAGGGTCACCCCCCACACAGCCTGGGTCGCTCTCGGGACAGCCAGGTCCCTGTGACAAGCAGTGTTGTCCCCGAGGCAAAGGCATCCAGAGGTGGTCTTCCCAGCCTGGCTAATGGACAGGGCATATATAGTGTAAAGCCGCTGCTGGACACATCGAGGAATCTTCCAGCCACAGATGAAGGGGATATCATTTCAGTCCAGGAGACGAGCTGCCTAGTCACAGACAAAATCAAAGTCACCAGACGACACTACTGCTATGAGCAGAACTGGCCCCATGAATCTACCTCATTTTTCTCTGTGAAGCAGCGGATCAAGTCTTTTGAGAACCTGGCCAATGCTGACCGGCCTGTAGCCAAGTCCGGGGCTTCCCCATTTTTGTCGGTGAGCTCCAAGCCTCCCATTGGGAGGCGGTCTTCCGGCAGCATTGTTTCCGGGAGCCTGGGCCACCCAGGTGACGCAGCAGCAAGGTTGTTGAGACGCAGCTTGAGTTCCTGCAGCGAAAACCAAAGCGAAGCCGGCACCCTCCTGCCCCAGATGGCCAAGTCTCCCTCAATCATGACACTGACCATCTCTCGGCAGAACCCACCAGAGACCAGTAGCAAGGGCTCTGATTCGGAACTAAAGAAATCACTTGGTCCTTTGGGAATTCCCACCCCAACGATGACCCTGGCTTCTCCTGTTAAGAGGAACAAGTCCTCGGTACGCCACACGCAGCCCTCGCCCGTGTCCCGCTCCAAGCTCCAGGAGCTGAGAGCCTTGAGCATGCCTGACCTTGACAAGCTCTGCAGCGAGGATTACTCAGCAGGGCCGAGCGCCGTGCTCTTCAAAACTGAGCTGGAGATCACCCCCAGGAGGTCACCTGGCCCTCCTGCTGGAGGCGTTTCGTGTCCCGAGAAGGGCGGGAACAGGGCCTGTCCAGGAGGAAGTGGCCCTAAAACCAGTGCTGCTGAGACACCCAGTTCAGCCAGTGATACGGGTGAAGCTGCCCAGGATCTGCCTTTTAGAAGAAGCTGGTCAGTTAAGTAAGTATCTGCCCACTACTTTTATTTCAGATTAATGTTCTTCAAATATATTTATATTATTTAGTTTGGATCAACTTCTAGTCTCAGCGGGGGACCAGCAAAGATTACAGTCTGTTTTATCGTCAGTGGGATCGAAATCTACCATCCTAACTCTCATTCAGGAAGCGAAAGCACAATCAGAGGTGAGTGAAACACAGAAAGCTCAGGAACATGACTCAAAGGATAATTTTTGTTTGTTTTCACTAGAATGAAGAAGATGTTTGCTTCATAGTCTTGAATAGAAAAGAAGGCTCAGGTCTGGGATTCAGTGTGGCAGGAGGGACAGATGTGGAGCCAAAATCAATCACGGTAAGTGACAGAGTCATTAGGCTCTCAGGAAAGTTTTTGTTCCCTTTTCCTTTCCTCATCCCAGGTCCACAGGGTGTTTTCTCAGGGGGCGGCTTCTCAGGAAGGGACTATGAACCGAGGGGATTTCCTTCTGTCAGTCAACGGCGCCTCACTGGCTGGCTTAGCCCACGGGAATGTCCTGAAGGTTCTGCACCAGGCACAGCTGCACAAAGATGCCCTCGTGGTCATCAAGAAAGGGATGGATCAGCCCAGGCCCTCTGCCCGGCAGGAGCCTCCCACAGCCAATGGGAAGGGTTTGCTGTCCAGAAAGACCATCCCCCTGGAGCCTGGCATTGGTAAGATGATCATTTCAACAACCAGCAGGCTGTTGGGCATAAAAGCATTTGCCAATGCTTGCAGAAAACACAGAACAAAGGATGCAAGTACAGCAGCAACACAGCCAGGAGGGCAGCCCCAGAATTGGGAGGCCAACAGTGCTACTGGGCTCAAGTGCTGTTATAAGTAAGTAAGTGCCCCAGGGTAGATGGGACTTGCATTTTCATCTTGGTGCACGCTGCGGCTGCAGGGAGAAGTGTGGCTGTACACGATGCTCTGTGTGTTGAAGTGCTGAAGACCTCGGCTGGGCTGGGACTGAGTCTGGATGGGGGAAAATCATCGGTGACGGGAGATGGGCCCTTGGTCATTAAAAGAGTGTACAAAGGTAATGTTCTAGACAACTCAGTCAGCCTTCTCAGCTATTAATTATTCTGTGTTTATTCTCGTAGGTGGTGCGGCTGAACAAGCTGGAATAATAGAAGCTGGAGATGAAATTCTTGCTATTAATGGGAAACCTCTGGTTGGGCTCATGCACTTTGATGCCTGGAATATTATGAAGTCTGTCCCAGAAGGACCTGTGCAGTTATTAATTAGAAAGCATAGGAATTCTTCATGAATTTTAACAAGAATCATTTTCTCAGTTCTCTTCTTTCTTTAGCAAATCAGAGTGACTTCTTTAAACCACAGGTTGTTGAAATGGCCAACACTGGTACAGACACGGACTATAAAAATCTCCAAGCTTGTGCTTACACATGAAGCCTGACTTAACTGTATGTGCAACAGCAATGAAATTAACTCCAGAAGCCTTCCACCTGCGTCACCCAGGCCGGGAGGGTTCCTTCGTTCCAGTGCCTGTCCCCTACCTTTATGTTATGTTTACTGATGGGGATACAAGATGTGACACACCCTTCTTTATTTGAAACAAACAAACATTTAGCTAGACCTTTGCTTCCTTCTTGCCAGCTCTCCCAACATACCCAATCCTGGTGATCAGGGAACTAAAAGTCTGAGGGGGACACAAATGTCACACCTAAGAGGACAATCAATCATTTTGTATGATTTTGTAAGTAAATGACAGAATGCTTTTAGGCACATTCAATGGAAGGAGGAGATGTAGGTCTGTATATGTTACCCTGAAAAGAGAATAAGACTTACTTAAAAAAATGAATTATGACCTGTTAGGCTGAGCTCAGGAATTGTCCAAAAAGGAAAAAGCAAAATAATTAATTGAGAGTATTTTTTAGTGAGTGTAATGTATAATGTACGTATGCAAAGTTCAACTCAATAGGTTATTGATCACCATGAAGTATTGATCATTTTCTATCTCAAAAGTGTAAGCCATAAGGCTGTTTTACAGAATAGCACTTCTGATAAGCTGTATTAAATAGCCATGAGCTTCACTGCTTAGAGGGAGCAGAAAGGTCAACATCTAAAAGCACCTTACAACTAGTTTTTGAACCTGTCTTGATAAGTGCTTGAATTCAAGACTGGTCAGTCCAAGAGCAGACAAAAATATCACAAGTCAGTCAGTCACTGGGTTTCCATTTCTGAATTTTATGCACTCCAACCATGAATTTAAACTAAATTTTTAGAAATCAAGTATCTTTCTAAGTGTCCTTGGATTTATAGACAATGTATGTACAATCCAAATAGAGGAGCTTAATGGAATCCTTTTAGGAGACTGGTTGGTTTTTTTCCCTCTTTCCCAACATGTTTAAGAAATGTAACATTCTAAGTATTGGATCTCTTTTCTTGACCTAGTATAATGACAACTGCAGTGACTTAAGTTTTTGCTGTTTTCGTTTTCCCGCTTTGCAATTTCCTCCTTTTGCCAAAAATGTTTTCCTACAGAAGACTGTCGTGACTCACGCTACTTGGGAAACTCACTCTGGCCACTCCTCCTCTGGTGGCATGAGCTGCTTCCCAGTAGCTATTCCGATTGGATATTCCGTTCGTCGTCACATAGCTGGCTTTTCTCTCCTCATGATGTACCTTATTTTCTTAGGTAAATAATTCCAAACTCTCATCGGGTCATAAAGAGGAGGAGAAACAGGGTGAGTCAAGGTAAAGGAGCAGAAATGTAGTTACAAGCCAGGTCGTCTTCAGTGGCACAAACCAACCCGTTGAGCCCTGACAACATGAGTGGAGAGTGCATTTGCCATACCTGTGTGCATGACACTAAGATTTTATGTTGGAGATACTTCTTTAAATAACCTACAGCTTGGGTCTATGGCTGTGACCCCCAGATTCATGGAGGGGCTTTAGCCATCAGCTTTGTACATCATCATTTTTCTGAATGACCAATCCCACTAAACATCTTTGAAGTCGGCCTAGAGAGGTCCTTCAGATGAGAGAGAAATAGCTGGCTTGTCTGAGTCCAGATTTCTCATCAACTGGCAATACAAAGGAAAATATGGTACAGGAGTTAGTTAGAAAGGTCTTATTGATTTTACTTCTACTTTTCACTACAGTTACAGGTAGAATACTGTAGGAAGTCAGTGCAAGGTGCATGCTTGATTGATAGATATTGATTGATTGTTTTTCAGTCTCTGGGGTCAGTTTTGTGGTTTCTGCTTTCTTGCCTAAATCAAAGACTATTTCAAGTCAACAACACTGAAAACTGCTTTTCGCCTCCACTCTTACAGCTGTGCCTAATAATAATTAATTAATAAACGCACAGCCCTATGTGAACAGACAGGAATTTCTTGTGCAATGTGGAGCAAATGGAATGGTCTCCTTCCGCAAGTCTTTTTAATCCTCATATCTGGAGTACAAGGGTAGACCTCTGGCTTACCACATACACTATGCTAAAGTCATCAGCCACTGCTACTACATCTTGCCAGAAGGTTTCCCTCGCCAACAAACAGTTGAAATTTAAGGGAAGAAGCAAAAGCTAAACTGTCTTTGACCCTAAGATAGATAGAAAGCTATTTATTTGTCTTCAGTGTTCAAGGCATGACTAGTATTTCTAATTAGCCTAATAAATTCCCACACTTTCTGAAGTGAACACTAATGGTATTGTCCTACTAAAACTGTCATTGTTTCTTTTTTTTTAACTGGTCAGTCATTCACAATAAGCTATGAGGGTAAATAAATATGTGTTATAACAAGTAAACCGTAGTTGCAAGAATATACCATGAAGATTAAAGTAGGCTGGGTTTCATTTCCATCTTCCCACACATCTCATTGAATTTGATGGTTGACTTAATTGGCACCATAACTTTGTATGATATTATACATTAACCTTTATTTATGTAAAGTAAAATGCCTTATATATTAAAGAGTAAGTGCAATAATATGAAATAGCCTGTACATTTTAAAAATGTTGTCACCAAGTTATATAAATCCACATCTCTGTAAACAACCTTTTTTAAGTAATTTTAAAAAAAATAAACACTCTGCTTACTACTTGATTTTTTTTTTCTCTTTTGGCTGTTTGTTTGTT